TTATAACCAAAGTTATTCATATAATTATATATTCAACAGATCTCTCCCTGGACTGTAAATTCCATAAGGACAGGGAGAGAGGACAGGAACCAAACTGTCTTGATTACTGCTTTATTCCAATGCCCAGCACTGTACCTAGTACTCAACAAATATCTGCAAAAGAATCTCTTTGTTAAATACGTTTCCAAACATTTACATAGTGCTTAGTATCTGCCAGTCTCTGTTCTTAGCACCTTAAACATATGAACACATTTAGTCTTCGTAACAACTCCATGAGGTATATACTATCGATGTCCCCACTTCACTGATGAGGAAACTAAGGCAGGGAGATTAGGTTCTTAAGCGATTCTGTTTTATCAAATATAGACACACATTCGTTCCAAAACATTAACTAGTCTCTGTCTACGACAGGAGCTATGGGAGGTGCTGGGGACACAAAATAAAATCGTGGTTAATGCTTTTTGAGTACCTGCTATATATCAGGCTTGGTGTTAGGCACTTTACAGAACTTTATGAACTTTACAGAACTTACAATAACCTTGCAAGTTAGGTATTCTTAATCACATTTGATTATTTGTAGCCGGTGTTACTAACTTATTGGTTGCTTGATTGATTGATTGAGACAGGGTCTCGCTCTGTCGCCCAGGATGGAGTGCAGTAGCAGGATCACGGCTCACCTCAGCCTCAAACTCCTGGGGTCAAGTGATCCTCCGGCTTCAACGTCCCAAGTAGCTGGGACTACACACACACGCCACTATGCCCAGATAATTTTTAATTTTTTTGGTGGGGAGGACAGGGAGTGGAGTGTTTTCCTATGTTGCCCAAGATGGTCTCGAACTTCTGGCCTCAAGTGATCCTCTCGCCCGGGTCGGCGTTACTATTCTAGTCCAACCTCCTACTTACCCGGTAAACCCACAAGGCTCCGCCCCTTTGCCGAAGCTGGCCCCGCCTATGCCCTCTTCCACGCCTGCGCGCTCCGTGCGCCAGTTCCCCCCACCCCGCCCCGCCCCAACCCCGACCCGGCAGACGACGCGCCGTGCGCCTGCGCACGGCTTGCCCATGTGTGCTGCAGCCGTCAGCCGGCCCAGCTGAGCAGCAGCAACGGACCTTGTTAACGGCGCGGCAGCCTCCACCGCCTGCTGTTGCCCTCCTCTCTCGGTGGTCTGTCCGCCCAGCGCACGTCACCATGGGCAAGAGCCGGACGAAGCGCTTCAAGCGACCTCAGTTCTCCCCTACGGGCGACTGTCAGGCCGAGGCGGCTGCGGCGGCGAATGGGACCGGAGGCGAGGAGGACGACGGGCCGGCGGCGGAGCTGCTGGAAAAGGTGAGGCGAGGGCTCCGTCGGGCCGGGAGGCGCGCCTTCTGACCCTTTTCGCTCTCATCCGCAGCTCCAGCACCCGAGCGCCGAGGTCCGCGAGTGCGCCTGCGCAGGGCTGGCCCGGCTGGTGCAGCAGCGGCCGGCACTCCCGGGCCTGGCGCGACGAGACGCCGTGCGCCGCCTCGGGCCGCTGCTGCTAGACCCCAGCCTGGCCGTCAGGGAGACTGCAGCCGGCGCGCTGAGGTGAGCCAGGAAGGGTGCGGGGCGGTGCCCACGCGGTCACCCAGCGCCTTCTGTGTGCCATCAGGCACTGGCCCGGTCTCCCGTTTGCAGAGATTTGAAGCCAGTCTCCAGGCTCCGGAGAAGCCCAGTATCCCCGCATCTCATCTGTCCACCTGGCTGCTTCACCTGCAGCGTCCACCTGCTCAGGCGTCCTGCCCTCACGCCTTGCGCACGTTTTACACTCTCCAAAAGCCCTCCTTAGGGTCCCTTGCTTGGATGAACTCTTCAGTTCATGTGTCAGGAATCGTTCTAGATGCAGGGGACTTTGAGCAGCCAAGACTTTTGAGCGAGATCTGTTGACAGCCAAGATCCCTGTCTTGGCACAAGTCATGTTGATGGGGAGACAGACAGGAAGCTAGTAAAAAGGTAAAACATAATATTAAATAGTGAGAATTGCTAAAGTAAAACATGTTTTAAACTTCTTGTGTAGAAATCTCAGTGCTTGTGGAGGTTTTGAAGTTTGTGATGACATGGTGACTAAGGATATCATGACCCCTCTGGTTGCGCTGCTAAAAGAGGTATGCAGTTTTTACAGTATCTTGATGGTAGCACCAGGGTGCTAATCATGATATTTGGTTACAGTGTAGTGCTGGACTGGATTCAAATGAGATGTCTCTGCAGGAGAAAAAAGATCAGAACAGAAATTCTATTGAGAACATAGCCAATGAGACTGTGAACGTGCTGTGGAATATATGGTAAGATGCCTACCAAACACAGTCTCCTGCTATAGTAAAACTTTTTTTTCCCCCTTCAATTTAGTGAATGCAGTAGTAGAGCAGTGTCTATATTCAACAAAGAAGGGTGTTTGGAGATTGTGTTAAAGTATTTAAGTAGGTTTCCTACCAATGTTGACCTGGCTATTTCAGTAGGTAAGTGAAGAAAAGGTGATGACTTATTAAGATTGTTTCTAAATACTTATTTTTTGCCTCGTAGCATATTGTTTGCAGACAGTGACTGAGGATAACCCAGAGCTGCTGAAGTCTTTCAGTGCTACAGCATTGAACATGCTGGAATCAGCACTGCTTTCTCCTGTCAGTTCCATGGAATCTCTTCTATTGAAGACATTGGTAGCAGGTAAAATTTAGCCTTACGGCATAGTATATTGTATTTCTTATCCTTATGCTTGTTTTTTTCCCAGGCACAATTTGGAATCTAAAGGACATTATTCCATGCAAGAGTCAAGCAGAAATCATAAATGCCTTACTAAAGATCTTATCTGAAGTTTTGGGAATGGATGCTGGTGAAATGGTTATTCAAATGAAAGAGGCTGAAACGCAAAGGTTAAAAACTGCTGCAGAGGCTGAGGAAATATTAGAGAACACTAATGGGGATGATTTGATTGAAGATGATGAAATGGAAGGAATTTCTCATAAAAGAAGAGTCAGAAGGAAAACTTTCGTTTCAGATTTACTTCCGGTAAGTCAGGTTGCTGTTCTCAAATATGGATTGTTGGTCATTTACTTTTTTTTTTTTTTTTAAGCCCACTGACAAGGAACTGAGAGAGACTATAGCATTGCTGACAGCCCAACAGACTGCTCTGGAAATTATTGTCAACATGTGCTGCAATGAAGGTTTGTTAACATTTACATTTAGACATTTTCCCTTCCAGTTCTGCGTGGTTTGCCCGCTTCCCAGATCCCTCTGATGACGAATGGGAAGAGCTTTCTAGCAGTGATGAAAGTGACGCATTTATGGAGAATTCCTTCAGTGAGTGCGGGGGACAGCTGTTTTCTCCCCTCTGCCTCTCCCATGAAGTTCACACGGCTCTCACCAACTACCTCATCCCAAAGAAGGTAATCCATTTTCATTCTAGGCTTACCGTGGAAACCTTTGCTTTACTGCCTCTTTTAAATCTAGATTTTTGAGAAAACTGCCTTTCCAAACAGCATTGCAGTTGACCTATGTTCTAGGAACCCTACTTGGAAACCTTTGATTAGAAAGTAAGAACTCTTCTGCTTTCAAAAACATTTGTAATCAGATGGCATTGTTTCACTTCCTTTCCAGAATGAACACTATTCAGTGCAGAGCCCTCTTCTGTCTCCAGAGTCTTGTGTCCCTCCTGGATGTGGAGCACCTGGGAGGAGCCGCAGCCCTTCAGACGCTTGCACAGCATCTGTCACAGCTGCTTTTTTCTCAACCAGGTATTTAGACTTTATTGCGAAAGACTACGCAGTGCAAATTTTATATTTCATTTTTGTGTTTTAGATTTTGCTAAACATGTTGACTTTCTAGAAGCCATAAGTAGTGCTTTGAGGGCCCTTTTGCAAACAATGGCCTCCAAGAACATTTCCCAGGTAAGAGTTTTAAAATTTTTTGTATGAAACTTATTATAAATACTGTCCTCTTCTCTTTTAACAGTGCATGACTCCTGATCAGCTGATGACATTATGCAAAGCAGGCATTCATAGTAGTAATGTCGGGGTTAGAGTGAATGTCGTTAGCATTTTAGGAATCACTGGCAGCGTCCTTGCCAAAGAAGATGGTACACTTGAAACTCTTAAGGTAAAACAATTTGCTTCTGACCTAACATGTTATAGTCATACTAAATGTGTTTTGTTGTTTCCAGAACATTGGGTGCTTTCTGCTTGAAGTTACCACCAAAGATCCTTCCCTTGTGGTAGCAGGAGAAGCTTTGGATGCCCTCTTTGATGTTTTTGCAGATGGTAAAGAAGCCGAAAGAGCCTCGATTCAAATTAAATTATTATCTGCTCTGAAAGAATTCCAGCCGGTCTTTAAAATGAAGGTTTGTAGCCATTTAACTTATAAATACATAAGGTCATATATGATTTTTTGTTTTTTGTTTGCAGATACGTAAAGAAGGGAGAGGTAACTATAGCACAGATCAGCTGTGTGTTCTTGACAATGTGAAAATGAATTTGCGAAGATTTATTGCTTATCAAGAAACTGTTGAGAAAAGACTGACTTCTTAAACAATCCAAAAAAGAAACCAGTTCTTCCCCCAAAGTATTCAATGCTTAGAATACTAAAAGGTTTTCTTTGAATGTATATGTTTCTGAAAGTCATTTTTTAATGATTACATTCTGTACATTCTGTAAAAACTTCAAAACCTGGCCAGGCATGGTGGCTCACGCCTATAATCCCAGCACCTTGGGAGACCGAGGCGGGTGGATCACTTGAGGTCAGGAGTTTGAGGCCAGCCTGGCCAACATGGTGAAACCGCATGCATAAGCATGGTGGCACATGCCTGTGATCCCAGCTACTCGGGAGGCTGAGGGAGGAGAGTCGGTTGAACCTGGGAGACAGAGGTTGCAGTGAGCTGAGATCACGCTACTGCACTCCAGCCTGGGTGACAGAGGGAGACCCTGTCTCCAAAAAAAAAAAAAAAAAAAAACTTCAAAACCTGTCAGAAACTCTGTTGCTGGTTTTTTTGTGTGTGTGTTTTGTTTGTTTGTTTTGTTTTGTTGTTTTTTTCTTTTTTGAGATGGAGTCTCACTGCTGCCCAGGCTGTATTACAGTGCTGCGATCTTGGCTTACTGCAACCTCTGCCATTCCAGGTTCAAGCGATTCTCATGCCTCAGCCTCCTGAGTAGCTGGAATTACAGGCACCCACCACCACACCTTGTTTTTGTTTTTGGTTTTTTGGTTTGTTTTTTTTTTTCAGTAGAGACGGGTTTCACCGTGTTGGCCAGGCTGGTCTCAAATTCCTGACCTCAAGTGATCCGCCTGCCCTGGCCTCCCAAAGTGCTGGGATTACAGGCATGAGCCACCGTGCCTGGCCAGAAACTCTTTTTTAAGTGATGAGATCTGTGTGGCATTTCTAGCGCTCTCTAAATTATGTCTCTGGCATATTTTAATCACTGGAAACTCAAAGAGTGGAAGAGTGGAAGTGCGAAGGAATCTCAGGTAGCTCTTAACTAATTCGCCAGCAGTGAAGAAACTTCAACCAATCATGTTTTCCTTGAATTTTGCAAAGAAAGAAAATCCAAAGCATTGCTTGGATGTTCTTTTAAGGCATTTTATATCAGTTGAACCTTAAACTGAAATATGAAGACAAGCTTTATAAACTAGTTTTTTGATATGAAGTATATCAATTATGTTTGCCTTTTGTGAAGAAGTAAATGAGTTGAATTTCTATTTCACTTACTAGATTATACTAATGAGCTAATGGGGTCATTGCCATCCTCCCTACTCATGACTTTGATGAGTTATTGCTGTAACATCACTTCTTGATTTAATTTGATATGGAATCAGAATTGGGAGAAGGTATTTTTAAATAAACAACTTTTTAATGGAAAGTTTTGTGTCTTACAAAATCTTTTTTAAGATACCAAATAAAGGGTTATTAGTAGAAAATGAGATGATACTATTCGTGGATATTTGTTTGCTAATGCATATTGCTTGGAATATATGTGAGACATTAAAAAAATGACAGCACGACTTTGCAGCATTACCTCTCAGTGTCTTCGAAGTACTAGGTGACAGCTGGGGCTCGAGGGAGTTTCCCTGTGCATCATTGTCTCGGCTGGGCCTCTGAACCGGCTTCATTGTCCATCCGTTTGCCTGATGAGAAGGGAAATTTGAAAATTTCTGTACAGTTGATCTCAGTTGCCCTGACAAAAGGCCCAATCCCCAGTACAGGACTTAATTTTAATTCACTGCTTCCACAGCAGCACAAAATGAGCTAGTAGTGTTAGATTTCATCTGCACTGTGATGTATTTTACAGTTTTCACCTATATGATATAGACTGTTGGGAAACCAAGATTGTTTCCCAGCCCTAAGAGTTCCTAGCCCATGGCACCAAGTAAAATAACCCAAATTGTGTATATGGTGGGAAAACAGAAATGTATACCATATACAACACCTCGCTTTATTATGGTCCTTGCTCATGAATTTTAAGGTATATATGTATGTTTAGTGATCATTTCAGCTAAATGATTGGCCCAAGCATGTCTCCTTGGAGAACGACTCTTCCAAAAAAGAAAGTATTAGAGTTCTCTCTGCCTCAATTATTTATAAAATATAATTATTTTCAAGGAGAAAAAAGTTCCTCATTCTGTTTATTCTTCCCCACAGTTTCTGACCTATAAACAATATCCAGGATATTTAGCACAGGACCTAGTATATAGTCGACTCTTCATAAATATTTGTTGAGTAAATAAATGCTGGTGATTTTCTCGTTGTTTTGTGTGTGATTTTCTGTTTTACTAAGCA